CTGGCTTACCGTGTGCACAAGTGTAACAGTCGCTTTTGTTTAGAGTGTGGACAGAATATTTAATCCGTTTTAACCAGGCATTTGCATCTTGATACCCTGTCTCAATAGCTTAAGTCTGCTTTAAGTCATTTACTTGTACTACTGATGCTTTTGTCTTATCATTTAGTAAAGGACTAATTGGGATAATAGAAGTTTGATTTAAAGCCGAGACTACTGGGGTTGGAGAAGGGAAAGGAGGAAGAGGGAGAAGGCGTATTTCAAACCTCCCTATCGGATCCTTCCCCTTTGACATTTGCCCAATACCGTAGAGATGGCCGATAGCTGGCTGATTATCTATATTAGAATTAAGAATAGGGTTACACTGATAAAGCTTACAATCAGGGGAAATGCTTCCTTATGTGAAATAAAGATTAGGCCTAAGCTCAGTACAAACCCCTCCTGTAGAGGTCCAGCCTCTGTATTGAGTGGTCCATAGAACATTATTCCAACTGCTGCAAGGCTGCCATTCGGTGGGAATGAAGAAGCGGCGTCTTGGCTTTAATTGATCGCATCTATGGGAGTGAGAGACTGTTAGATTAAATGGGGGACCAGGACATAGATATTTTTCTGAAGAGGCTAGTTGCCTTTGGTTATGTAGGTCCCCGCATGGCATCACTAGACAAGCATCAAAGGATATCACTTGAGATGATTCCAATCTAGTTATGTTAATAATAAAATGAGAGATAGTGAGAGGAAAGAAAGAAAAATAGAAATAAAGGTATGTTAGGTTCTTCTTAATTTTAACTTGGTGGGACTTGGCTCGGGGACCACAATCCAGGATTCTGAGGGTGTCGACGCTTTCTTGACTCGAGTGTGATGGGTCCACCCCTTCTCGGCAGTGCGAACTGCGGTTTCGATGGTCAATAACATGAGGTAGGATCCTTCCCAGGCTGGCTCGAGCCTTCCTTCCTTCCATCCCTTTATGAAGACGTGGTCTCCAGGCTGATGCGATTGTACTGGGAATTCCAAGGGTGGTGCTTGTGCTAAAAGACCTTTGGTTTTAAGGGAAGAAAAAGTAGAGGAGAGTCCAAATATGTTATTTCTAAGGAACTGATCTTTGGTTTCAAAGGTAGGCACATCAGCTGAGGAATGTAAGTAAGGCAATCCATATAACATTTCATAGGGGGATGAACCTGTATCTCTTCGGGGAGCTGTCCTGATTCTGAATAAAGCAATAGGGAGGCATTTGGTCCATCGTAGATGAGTCTCTAAAATTTAGTTAGATGACTTGTCTGATTCATTCTTTCTACTCTCCTGGAGGAGGAGGGGTGCCACCGAATGTGGTATTCCCATTCTATGTCCAGCACCTGGGCCAGTTTTATCATAATGTGTGCCGTAAAGTGGGTCCCATTATCTGAGTCAACATTTTCTATTAATCCAAACCTGGGTATAATATGTTCAATTAAGGCCGTCACTATATTACTGGCAGTGGCCTTTGAGAAAGGAGTGGCCTCTACCCAATGAGTGATGTGGTCTACTATCACTAATAGGTATTTTAGCCTACTGGCAGCATTTCAATATAATCAACTTGAACACTTTGGAATGGTCTTAGCCTAGGTGTTCTTCATCCTAGAGGTAGTTTCTTTAGGGTCTGCTTATTAGTTTTCTTACAGATAATGCAGCTGTCAGTGACCTGTCTGGCCAGGGTGTAGATCCCAGTACATCCATAGACTGAGGACAGCGTCACATAGGGCCTGAGGGCCCCAGCATGTTCCTTGGTGTAAGTGGGACAGAACTTCTTTCATAAGGGGTTTGGAGAGCATCTCTCTCTGATCTGGGAGAATCCATCTCCCTTCTGTATTTTCTTTAGCCCACATTTCGCTTAGTTTTTCCTTTTAGGCTGAAGAGAAAATAGGAGCTAATTTGGGGGAGAGGAGGGAGGGAGTTAGATGAAATATTTGTTTCACAGCCATTGCTGCTCTTTTGGCTACCTGATCTGCAAGATTATTACCTCGACTTTCAAATGAAAAGTCATGCTGGTGTCCAGGGACATGTACAATAGCTATTTCTCCTGGTAGCTGGAGATTATTTAAAACACAAGTCACTAATGACTCATGAGCAAGCTTTTGGCCTTGGCTGTTCATCAGGCCTCTGTCTGCCCCAATTTTTCCAAATGTATGCGCTACCCCAAAAGCATACTTACAGCCTGTATAAGTGTTCCTATCTCATTTTCTGGATATTTAAGGGCCTGACTGAGAGCAAATAGTTCACAGCCTTCGGCGGAATAGTTATCAGGTAATTGCCCCGATTCAGTTTCCTCAAGAGTTTCTCCATCCACCACAGCATATCCACTGTGCCTGTCTCCATCAAACATCCGAGAGGACCCATCTAGGAACAAATGTTGTCTTGTTTTATAAGGGGTTTCAGATAGGTCTGGTCATACCTTGGTATCATAATTAAATCTAGATACAAATGTTCTGTTTGCAGCAATGGATTCCCTCTTAAGAATCCGGCAGGGTCAAGTGAACTATCAGTGGTTATAGTTAGATAATCTCTTTCTAATAGGATAGCCTCATACTTTAAAATCCTAGAATCAGTCAGCCATCTTTCCGCTTTTTGATTTAGGATGACATTGACCTTATGGGGTGTACTTACTGTTAAGTATCCCCCAAAGGTAATCTTTCTGCTTTCTTCCACTAATATGGCATTGGCTGCCACAGACTGGATGCACTGGGGACAGCCACTGGCAACTGGATCTAAGACTTTGGACAGAAAGGCAACTGGTTGCCGGTGGTCTCCATGTTGTTGAGTGAGTACTCCAAGGGCCACTCCATTGTCTGTGCTAACAAAAAGATGAAAGGGTTTTTCTAAAGAAGGCAGGGCTAAAACAGGGGCAGATATTAATCATGCTTTTAATTCATTTATTTGGTCTACTTCATCAGAAGTCCTTATAAGTGGGTCTGGCCTATTTTTAGTTAATTTCTCATAAAGCAATTTACTTCTTAATGCATAAGAATCAATCCATAATCTACAGTATCCAGTCAATCCCAGAAATAAGTTCCTGTTTTGTTTGAGGCAGGGGCAAGGAGACATTTCCCTCGACCTGTTCAGGTCCTATTCTCCTTTTGGCCGTGCTAATTAGATGACCTAAATGTCTAACTTCTGTTTCTACATATTGGAGCTCTTCTTTGGAGACCCGCAGTCCCTTAGAGTATAAATGATTCAGGAAGTACACAGAGTATTCACTTACTTTTTCTATATCTTCTCCAGATATAAGTATGTCATCCATATATAGGATTAATTGTAAATGTGGTGGAGTGTCTGTCTTTCTAATAATCCTATCTAGAGCATGAGTAAAAATATTCAGTGAATCCTCAAATCCTGGGGCAATACTATCCACCGGTACTGCTGCTTCTGTCCTGTATGGGGGTCCTCCCATTTGAATGTGAATAGATCTTGGCTGTCCTCAGCCAAAGGACGTGCCCAGAAAGCATCCTTTAAGTCTATTACAGTAAACCATTGATGACTTTACAGAATTTTACTAAGGTTAATATATGGATTTGTCATAGTAGCGTGAGTGGTTTGAACTATTTCATTTATAGCTCTGAGATCTTGTACTAATAGGTAGGATCCATCAGGCTTCCTGACAGGTAGGATAAGGGTATTATACGGAGACATGCAAGGCTCTAAAAGTCCATCTTTAATAAGGCCTTCAATCACAGGTTTTAGTCCTACCCGGCCTTCCAGGGAGATCGGGTATTACTTTCTCCGGGCTACTCCCCCTTGGAACCTTTAAATGTATTTGTATCAGGGGAATCCGTAACTCCCTTGCTTTCCTTCTCTTGACCATAAATCCGGATGAATTTTCCTCTCATCAACAGTAGTTAGCAGGTGGAGAGAGGGAAGGAACCCCTTTGGCCCTACTTGCAGTCCAAGACCTAACTTTAGCATTAAGTCTCTTCCTAACAAATTAGTGCCTGCTTCAGGAATTAATGGAAATTGAATATTAGCTGCCTCATTTTTGTATCTGACTTCTATATCTTCTAGGATTTTGGCCTTAAACCTCTCTTCTTTCACCCCAGATAATAGTAGCTCTTCTGGAGAACAGCTGAGGCCACTTGGAGAAAAGCGTAAGGAAGAACAAGTAGCTCCAGAATCAATGAGGAATGTTATTAGTTAATGGTTTGGTCCCACCTCCAAATTTATCAAGGGCTCTTGATGGGACTCAAGGTGGAAAAGAAAGAGCCCCTGACTCACGTATTCTTCCTCTCTGAAGGTTGGCATGAGAGGAGGAATTTCCTCTGTGGCCTTTAGGTCAGGGCATTCTCTCTTAAAATGGCCTGTTTTTCCACATTTATAATACCTATCTTGTCCCCCTTCTTGTTCTATTCTGGAGATCCTTTGTTTTAGTTTCTCTTCATCTGCTCTACATCTCCACCCTTTATGACATATGCTGTGGTCTTCTCATGTTCCATTTCAACCTCGACCCCTGCCTCTCTGTGAGATGGCACCCCTGGACACTGGTCAAAATCTCATCCCAGGTATATTTGGTCCTAGTGAAATCTGCCAAAAACTGACACTAATTTTCCTTTTTTGTTCTTTTAGGAATGTTTTAAAGGAAGTTGGGCTACTCACAAGTTACTACATAAGAAAGCAAGTAAGTACAATCACAAATTTTTACACCATTTGCTTCCTCTCATATCTATTCCTCCGTCTCCCAGAAGATGAAAAGGCGAAGCGAGAAGTGTCTTCCTGGACTGTGGAAGGTGATATTAATACTGACCCATGGGCAGGTTATCGATATACTGGTAAACTCAGACCACATTATCCACTGGTGAGTAAATAAGGTAATAAAAACAACATTCCGGTAAATCAGTTTTAACTAACTTTGTTTTTAGATGCCAACAAGGCCAGTGCCAAGTTATATTCAAAGACCAGATTATGCTGATCATCCCTTAGGTAAGCTCTGCTATGTTGATTCTTCATTTTTCTTTTGGTTTTACTTACCGAATTTTCATTCCAGGAATGTCTGAATCTGAACAGGCTCTTAAAGGTACTTCTCAGATTAAATTACTCTCATCTGAAGATATAGAAGGGATGCGACTTGTATGTAGGGTAAGAGTGATTTTTTCTCCATGGGGTAGGAATTTTTAATGTATTGAGTGTTCCTTTTTTACAGCTTGCTAGAGAAGTTTTGGATGTTGCTGCCGGCATGATTAAACCAGGTGTAACTACTGAAGAAATAGATCACGCTGTACACTTAGTAAGAACTTCACTTTTTTACTTTGAGTAATTATATATTCCAAATTATTTTTTCTGTATTATAGGCATGTATTGCAAGAAATTGCTACCCTTCTCCCCTGAATTATTATAATTTCCCAAAGTCTTGTTGTACCTCAGTGAATGAAGTCATTTGCCATGGAATACCAGACAGAAGGCCCTTACAAGAAGGTGACATTGTTAATGGTAAGAAAAATATGTTACTTTCATCACCATGGTATGGTCTTTATATTTGCACATTCTCTTGCAGTGGATATCACTCTTTATCGCAATGGTTATCATGGGGACCTGAATGAGACATTTTTTGTTGGAGAAGTGGATGATGGAGCACGGAAACTTGTTCAGACCACATATGAGTGCCTGATGCAAGCCATTGATGCAGGTCAGCCTCAGTGTTGAGCACCTATTGGCAGTAGTTTATCATGAATTTTCTTTTTTCCTTTCAGTGAAGCCTGGTGTTCGGTACAGAGAATTGGGAAACATTATCCAGAAGCATGCCCAAGCAAATGGGTTTTCAGTTGTTCGAAGCTATTGTGGGCATGGAATCCACAAGCTTTTTCATACAGCTCCCAATGTACCCCACTATGCTAGTAAGTACTATCCAGAGATTTGGTATAAGCTCCTACCTTTTGAGATTTTTTTCTTTGATTTCAGAAAATAAAGCAGTTGGAGTGATGAAGTCGGGCCATGTATTTACAATTGAGCCAATGATTTGTGAAGGTGAGAAAAAAGGATGCCATGATATTTTTCAAGTGAACTAAGAAATTGTTTTTGTTTGTTGAAGGCGGATGGCAGGATGAAACCTGGCCAGATGGTTGGACTGCGGTGACAAGAGACGGAAAGCGGTCTGCTCAGTTTGAGCACACCCTCCTGGTCACAGACACTGGCTGTGAAATCCTAACCCGGCGACTTGACAGTGCACGGCCTCACTTCATGTCTCAATTTTAATTTCTCCCAAGATGGCACATCTCAGTACCTTCTTACTGTGCTATGCATTTTATTGAGAGTACAGAAAGGAAGAGGAACCTTTTTTTAATCACTTGTTTTGTTTTGACTATAGATAAGAAAGGACTACAGCATTTGATGTGTGTCCTCAAGAACTTGTCTTGGGTCTGAAAAAGCTGAGAAGAATAAAGGAAACATTGCTCAACTCTTCAGCCCCCTCCCCCTGCACACCTGTTTTCTCATTTGCCCTTTGAGCACTTTTACTTAAACTTGCTTGTAGTTGCTTTTATCACTGCCGCAAAACAGCCATCAAGAGCCATCTGCTTTCCAGGTGAACATTGGAAATGAGAATCTTTGAAACTTAGCAATATGTGTTGCACCAGATTTTTTAAATTATATATATGGAAATATATATGTATACATTTTAAGTTCTGTATACATAATTACCAAACACTATGTGACCTGGAGTTTGTGTTGTTTCTGCTCTGACAGGTTTATATGTTCTTACAAATGGATCCATAGTTTGCAGTGATTTAATTCCTGGTTGGGATTTGGCCTCCCCTCTCCCCCATGCTAATTATTTACCCTTGTAATTGTGCATAGGGAAGCACTCACCCAATGAGACTTTCTCCAATGTGGACTCTGTGTGTCAGTGAATGAATGTAGTAAAATTCACTTTGGAAGGTTATCAGGCTTTTAAAAATCTAGTTTATGGCAAAAATAGCCATTTTCCAAGTGGTGGCTGACTGTTGCAGGGAATGAGAATTTCATAATACACTGCTATTTCAGACCTCTGTTTGGTCAGAAATGGAAAAGAAAAAGCCCCCTTTCTTCCCTTTTCTGTTTTACTTCAAGGGCATACCTTGGAGGTGCTCAGAGAAGCGTGAAGTTTGCACTATGGTGGAGGATGGGGAAAGAGTTCTAAAGTGTCTCCAGCTGTGAACCCAGGAGGTCAAGTGGGCTATTAAAATCTAACGTTGAGTAAATGTGATAGTGATGAGAAAGGAATTTTGTGTACTGTAACCTTGCAGTAGAGATGCAGCTGTCCTTCGTGTGTGGAAACACACCTCTCCTTTACATAGTTGGGAACCTCATTAGAAATGACCTCAGCTGCCCCATATCTACGTTCCTTTCAGCAGTTGTCCAAGTAGGAGTGTATCCAGTGAAGACATATCAAATCACAAAGTCATTGTCATTAGAGTGTACTTGATTACTGGGCATCCTTGTAATATAATTTCATACCACTGACACATTATACTTGTAAGAGAACATCTTTCCCAGAGTGCCTCAGACCTTATTGCTTTAAAATATAATAATGTTTTCATTACTTTTATTATTTGAATGATTTAGTAAAGTTGACTGAATCTGGTATAGACTTTGGGAGTATGTGTGTGAAGTTTTTATCAAACTGTAATATTTGTGAATGGAATGCCTTGCAATATGAATGTTAATATAATGTGTAAAGGGAGATTAAAAAGTTTGAATGATTATCCTACCATGTAGTCATTAACTTTGCTGCATTTCTTT